TAAAACTACAAACTTGAAAAATATCTACAACTAATTTCATCAATAAAGACTTAGTATCCATAATGAAAAATAATTCCTGCATACTAATAAAAATAAACTCAATTTTAAATGAGGAAATATTTGAATAGCATTCCACAAAAGAAGCAATCCAGTGACCACTCAATCCATGTAGGCGTGAGGAATGACATGAAATGAGACAGAGGATTGGAGCATTCAAGCATATGGGCCAAGTCAAGAAATTTTACCTTTAATACCAAAGAAATGCAGAGAAAGGTCTTAAGACAAGGGTGACAGGTTAGTTTTGTTTTTTTGTTGTTGTTATTTCATTTTGTTTTTTTTTTGAGACAGGATCTTGCTCTGTTGTTGAGAGTGGAGTGCAGTGGTGTGACTATGGCTCACCTCCATCTCCCTGGCTCAATAGATCCTCCCACCTCAGCCTCCCGAGTAGCTGGGACTACAGGTACATGCCCCTGTGCCCAGTGAGATGGTCTTAAACTCCTGGGCTCAAGCTATCTGTCTGCCTCAGCCCCACAAAGTGCTAGGATTACAAGCATGAGCCAGGATGCCCAGCTGGATTAGCTTTGTGTTTAAAATTTGCCATTCATATACAAAATTGACTTGGGATAGAAAGGGCTATGAAAAGGCACAAATATACCTATTTGGGAAGAATATTAGGATAAAAATATTAAGAATGAAAATCTAGTTCCAGAATCTCTGGTTGGGTTTATACCTATTGTCCAAGCATAAGTATCGATCGTTTCTTCTTTCACTCTCAGCACAAGCGCTCTATCTAATCGAGCCTCTGGGCGTGTGGAAGGTTATATTATGCAATTAATTCGCATTCTTTTATCCCACATCACAGAAAAGAATATTTCTCCTTGTTGCTAGTCACTGAATTAATCAAAGCTCTGCTTTTCTTTTTGCTCGCCAAGGACATATTTACAAGAAATCTTGTCTCCAGAGACCTCCGAATTATAAAGAGTTTCTCTCATTAGGATCTCACTTATTAATCACCATTTCATTACAAATATTGAATCACAGCTAAATGGAAACCAGATGTGGCACTCATCAAGTTTATATTTTTGAATCAGGGAGAAGATAAAGACATTTGCAGTTGCAACTTGGAGGCTACAGCCACATTGTTAGATTAGGGCATTTTTCAATTTTATCTGATATGTTCAGGTAAACCAAGGCTCCTTCTCAAAGAAACAGAAGTTTGAAATTTTGAATGACTGGAGTTGCTCAATGGCCCAGTTCAACAAAAATCAGCTCATAGCATGCAGTAAGTTCAATACCATAAGTGGAAAATAAAACATTTCTATAATCCATTTTTTTTCTCTCTTTAGGAAGAAATGGAACGACCACAAGTGATTTTAACCAAACTGAAGTTGCTGAATTTTTCCTCATGGGATTTTCGAATTCCTGGGATATTCAGATTGTACATGCTGCTCTATTCTTCCTAGTTTACCTGGCAGCTGTCATAGGAAATCTCCTAATCATCATACTTACCACTCTGGATGTTCACCTCCAAACCCCAATGTATTTCTTTTTGAGAAACTTGTCTTTCTTAGATTTTTGTTACATCTCTGTCACAATTCCAAAATCTATTGTTAGTTCCTTGACTCATGATACTTCCATTTCTTTCTTTGGGTGTGCTCTGCAAGCCTTCTTTTTCATGGACTTGGCAACTACGGAGGTAGCCATCCTTACAGTGATGTCCTATGACCGCTATATGGCCATCTGCCGGCCTTTACATTATGAGGTCATCATAAACCAAGGTGTCTGTCTGAGGATGATGGCCATGTCGTGGCTCAGTGGGGTGATCTGTGGATTCATGCATGTGATAGCAACATTCTCATTACCATTCTGTGGGCGCAATAGAATACGTCAATTTTTCTGTAATATTCCACAGCTCCTAAGCCTCTTAGACCCCAAAGTAATTACCATTGAGATTGGAGTCATGGTTTTTGGTACAAGTCTTGTGATAATCTCCTTTGTTGTAATTACTCTCTCCTACATGTACATTTTTTCTGTCATCATGAGGATTCCTTCTAAGGAGGGTAGATCAAAAACATTTTCTACCTGCATTCCACATCTTGTGGTTGTAACACTCTTTATGATATCTGGCAGCATTGCCTATGTGAAGCCAATTTCAAATTCTCCCCCCGTTCTGGATGTTTTCCTGTCTGCGTTCTACACAGTCGTGCCCCCGACCCTGAACCCCGTCATCTATAGTCTGAGGAATAGGGACATGAAGGCAGCCCTGAGAAGGCAGTGTGGTCCCTGAGAAGGCAGTGTGGTATGCTAGATGAAGAATTTGATTACGGACCAGACTCTTGAACTCTTGCTCTAATCAGGCAATTTGTAAACTCTCTGGGTTTATATTTTCAATTGATTGCTGAGCTCTTTCTTGATTTTTAAATTAAATTCAGCTATAGTTTACCATACTAACCATATTTGGGTGAATTCAACCTTAGAATGCACTAAAAGGTACTTCGGGGTGTTCAAAACATTAGAACTTGTGCTTTTATTCATTTTTATGAGTTGTAGATCTCAAAATTTTATAAATTATATTGTACTCAGTAATACAACATATTAATTAATATAAAAGTGAATTACTAATATAAATGAATTACTACCGTATGTGTATATTAATTACAGCAGAACAAGATCATATGGATTAAAAACAACCAAATGGAAAATAAACATAAGGTAACAGTGTGTGCTCAGAATTTCTTCAGCATTATAAAGGATGGTCAAATAGGCTAGAGACCAGTGTTCTGGGAGCATATCTATTGGGTGAGATGAAATATATGCAATAATATCACAAACTATAAAGGTTCACATATGTTTATGGTGCTGTGTATAGGAAGGTTCACAGAGGAGAAATGTCATTTTCATTAAACACAATATTATGTTAAGCTAACTAAAATCTTCTTCCATTTTTCCTCTGCATAGGAAAGTATGAACTGAAAGTTATTATGCATTATTCCCAGAGTGCTTTTATGTGTATTCTATCTATATAAATATTCATCTATAAAATGCATAGCATCATTTTATAAATTAATACTTAAACTATAATATAAATAGCATCCTACCTTAGTTATCCTTTTTAAAGTCCTTTAAATTGTATTTTTAGTTGACAAATAAAAATAATTATATATGCCTATGGGGTAAAAGTGATGTTTTAATACATGTTTGCAATGTGGAATGATTAAATCAGGCAATGTAATATATCACCTGAAACATTTGTCATTCATTTGTGGTGACATTGTTTAAAATCCTCTTTTAACTGTTTTGAAACACACAATACATTGGTATGAACTAGATTAATCTTGCTGTGCAATAGATCACCAGAGCTTATCCTTCCTGTCTAACTGGAACTCTGTGCTCTCCGACCAACATTTCCCCTTTACCAGTCTACCATCACCCTTGCCTCCATCTTCTGGTCAGCACCATTCTACTCTGTATTTTTATGAGTTTGACTTTTTCAGATTCCACATATAAGTGAGATCCTGTGGTATTTGTCTCTCTGTGACTGGCTTATTTCACGTAACATGATGTCTTCTCTAGGTTCATCCATATTGTCACCAATGACAGAATTTCATGTTTTTTTTCAAGGCTGAATAGTATTCCATTGTGTGTGTATACTACATTTTAAAAATCCATTTGTCCATGGTGGACACTTAGATTGATTCCATATTTCGGCTATTGTAATGCCGCAATGCACATGGAAATACAGACATGCCTTTGACCTACTGATTCCAGTTCTTTGGATAGATGCAAGCGTACCTCATTGTATTGCACTTCATTTGCTGAATTTCACAAATATTGCATTTTTTATAAATCAAAGGTTTTTGGTAACTTTGCATTGGGCAAGTCTATTGGCACCATTTTTCTGACAGCGTGTGCTCACTTCACGTCTGTGTGTCACCTTTTAGTGATTCTCACAATATTTCAAACTTTTTCATTATTGTTATGTCTGTTTTGGTGATCTGTGATCAGTGATGTTCAATGTTACTATTGTATTTGTTTCGGGGAGCCATGAACTGTTCTCATATAAGATGATAAACTTAATAAGTGTGTGTGTTCTGACTCTCCGTTGACTGGCTGTGTCTCCATCTTTTTT